CCAATGAGTTGGTATGAAAAGATTCCTTTTATAGAAGAACCTCTGGTAATAATAGAGAATTATTGAAAGGATTAGAAATTCACTGCTCTAGGATAAAAGACTTAAGAGACATACCAAAATGCAACATGAGGACTTTTTTTGGATCTTGACTGGAACAAACCAACTATAAAAGATAATTTGGACTCAAACAGGAAAATTGGAATTATTTATAGTACTAAGGAATTATTGTTAATTTTGTTAGATATGATAACGGTAGTTAAATTTTTAAAATCTATGTCAGTTTGAGATGCAGACTAATTTAAGGGTAAAATAATATTATGTCTAGGATTTCTTTAAAAAAGAGGGGAAGGAAACTGAAACTTGATTGGCAAAATGTTGCTAAATGTTGATTCTGAGGGATGGGTTACTTGAGGGTTTGTTATTAAAAGTAGAATCACTTTTGCTTATGTTTAAAATTTTCCATTATAAATAGTTTTCAAAAGCAGAGCCAGTGCCTACCCCACATCATCTTCTGTTATTTAATGCCCAGGACTCAGAAAGGGTCAGCAGTCTCAGATCAACAGTTACTGATGTCCTAACCCATCCTAAACACTGATGCTAATGAGTGTGGGGCAAAGTTCACAGCGTGCTAAGGAGCAACATTTAGGAACCTGACTGGATTCCGCAGCTCTCGGGACAAGCCCCCTGGAAAAGGGCTGGGGGGAGGGGCGGGGAGGCACCCAATTATTCTAGAAGGTTCTGAGATCTCCCAGGGATTTCCGAGAGGCTACGAGGTGTAACTGGCAAATCAATGACTTAAGAGTAGCTTTCTCCCAGCCTCCCCGCTGGCTCTGGAGTATAGAGGGAAGCCAGCCTTTTCCTCCCCCATCCTGCCCCTCCCCTCTCTTCTCATCTTCCCCTCCACTCTCCTCCTGACCCTGGCCTGGCCACTCCTGCTTTCACTTCTCTCCACTCCTCTTCGGCCCCGCCCCGCGGCCTCCTCCCTCCTCCTTGCCCCGCCCCCTATCCCTGCGCGCCGGCGGCCGTTACCATAGCGACGTGCACGCAGTAGCCAGGCCTGACCCGCTGGTCCCTTGCTGGCGGGAGGAAAGAGGCGGCACCATGAGCCACGCAGTAACCATCGAGGAGCCCCAGGCCCAGCCGCAGGTGTCTCAAACTCGGTACCGGGAGAGGTCGCGGGCTGGGAGCCACATCTCCTCCAATCGAGCGTATGATTTTCTGTACGGTAAGGACCGCCGCAGACCTTCCTCCGCGTCCGTCGCCTCCTAGGCCAGGTGGGCTCCCAGATGGTGGGACCTGGCCAGGGTCTGTTATGCTACTTGATTGTTTATTTTGCAGATCCATTGTTTATTGTGTCAAGTGAGAAAGACCATACACAGGCAAATATCCAAGCTACCCTGATTCGCAGCAGACTGGTATGTCTAATTCATCAGCCAAGGCTACCTGATTTTGTCCTTTGCCTCCCTTCTCTAACATTAGAGAAAAGTTCCCAGGTTTAAAACCATGTTCAGTAACCTGATCCATTATCCAAGATATTCTCTATATTGGAGCAAGTCAGATCCTGTCCCACCATTTATCAGTCGGGAATGGAAGGGACATAAGGAGAAACACAGAGAAGCCCTCCGGCAGCTCACCACGTAAGTGTCGGGTGGCTCCAGGGCCTAAAATAGACTTGAATAATGTTTTCTTGCTTCATTTTAGAACTGACGCTTCTTTTCAGATGCCTAAAGAAGTTTATGAAGATCCTGAAGTTACTGGAAAGAATCGCTATAAATACTTTGAAAGGTAGAACATAATTACTAATGAATATTTGAGCCCCCACACATTTATGTTTTCTTTTTCCTCCCAGGCCTTTTCTCCCATTTTTTCAGCAGATGCCATTCAATGTTGTTTATGCCGTATCCAAGTAAGTAACCATTATTTGAAAACTCTTTTTCATTTCAATTTTTAAACTGATTTTTCTCTTTTAGGGCAGAACCATACACTTTTCCTCCTACTTCTACTAAGCACCTATCCATCCCTTCAAAGTCTACTGTGGGCACTCAGACTGATTATCGGGATGCTGACGTTCAAACAGATCCATACTCTGCAGAATATGTAGTATGTCAGGACTCAATCCCTGAGCTCTTGACCCTGGCTACGCTTACTTGGGGTGAGTTGGTAAATCTCCTGACTATTGGCAGATTGTTCCTAAGCTGTGCTGCTTTATCCTGCAGGTCGGGGTCTCCCAGCAGGACAAGCTGAGGTGGAGATGATAGAAAGAGCCCGCGAGAAGCGTGCTTGGGAAGCCTCTCTCCCCGCTCTGAGTGACACCTCCCAGTTTGAGAAGAGGAGGAAAATGATGAATGAAATGGAGAGGAAGGAGTGGGCCTTCAGAGAGCAGGAGATTGAAAAGTAGGTTCTCTATCACCCAGACAACTGTTCCTATGCTTCTTTATGTTTTGTAATTTACTTGAAGACTGCAGGAGATTCGCCTGGAAGTTCTAAAAGAGCTGTTGAGGAAGCGTGAAGAGAATCAGAATGAAGTGAATATGAAGCACTTGAATGCCCGGTGGTCTAAACTGCAGGAGGGAAAAGAGGCAAAAATGGCAAAAATTCAGCGCACGCATGTATCAAGTAATGGTGTAGTATGAACAATGAAGACGGTGAGAGATAGTCATGGAGGTATGTTTTATTTCAGCAATCAGAAAACTTGTAGGAAAGAGAAAGAATATAGAAGGGAAGTTGGAGAGAAGAAATATCATCAAGGATTATTCTGATTATGCATCACAGGTCTATGGACCTCTGTCTCGTCTTGGGTGTTTCCCAGACAACAACTCAGAGGACTTTGTAGTAAAAAACTACTATCTCAACACCTATGAAGGTAAGCAATTTACATAATTAGAAATCCAGTATGGATACTAAAAACATGTGCTTCCTTCCCATAGGATTAGTGGAACTTGAGTCATGTCTCCCAGATTTTGTGACACAACCCCAAATCAGAGCTCCAAAACCTAAAGTCATTACCACCAAAGCTGGTTTTCTGAAGAGGGCAGCAAGGTTGGACTATGAGTTGGCAGAGGTTCATAAGGTATAATCATTATCTGGAGGACAAAATGCTTCAAAAGAGATTATATTAATTGGCATTATTTCAGGCACTGTTGGATAAGAAGAATAAAGTTCTTGAAGTAAAGAAACCCCCTCGCTTCCTTCAAAGAAACCCAATACCTCAACCTCGGCTTCCAACTCCAACCTTGGAAATGACGTCCAATGTAAGTTGGAAACTTTTTAGTTGAAATGCTAACAAGCTGCTTGGTTCTCCCTTTGTTCTTTTAGGAAGAAGAAGAAATGGAAATGGCTGTGATCTACCTTCAAAAGTTACTCCGGGGCAGAGTCGTTCAGAACATGGTGTGTAGGTCCAACCGCTGGCCCTGCATTTCTGCAGGTCTGTCTTTGATTTGATTTGATACAGATGTTTGAAGGGAAAGAAAAGCGACTGGAGTTGATCCAGGAGTTGCGCACCTGCCACGCACTACAAGAAGATGAAAAGCTGGTGAAAAAAGCCGAGAAGCAAGTGACCCTGGCCTTACAGCGGCAGAGGAACTTGCATGAGCACAAGGTTTTCCTTTTTTTGTTTTCTTGTTACTTTCTTGTGTCCTTAAAGTTATGTTATTCTTTTCAAGGTGTCACTGGTTGAAAACCATTTGGCCGGACTGGAAGGAAGGGCACTAGCAGACATGTTTGACTTCCTGTCCAAAGAGCTGGTGAGACTGCAGGAGGAGAGGAGGATCCATGCCTTTGTCATGCTGGCTGAGCGCCAGCGGCGGGTACGAGAGGCTGAAGAGAGTGGTCGGCGCCAGGTGGAAAAACAGCGCCTGCGGGAGGAGGACGAGATATTTAAGGAGGCAAGTAGGGGCAGCTGGGTGTGTGGAAGCTGTGTTTTAGTGAGGGTATTATTGTTTTTTGCAGGTGGTTAAAGTTCACCATAGTACTATAAGCTCCTACCTAGAAGACATAATACTGAATACCGAAGCGAATACTGCAGAAGAACAAGCCAGGGCAGAAATAGAGAAGATGGCTGAGAAAATCAATGACATTGCTTATGAAATGGAAAGCCGGTGTGTATCAAGAGAACAGATTGTAGAATGGAAGAAATAATTCAATTTGTTTTATATTTTTTAGCCGAACCTATCTTCAGTCAGAGGAGATTGTTGCTGAGTTGGTTTATAGTTTTCTGATCCCAGAGGTGCAAAAATACTTTGTCAAAGAAAAAGGTAAGCCAATGTAAATGCTTTACTTTAGGATTAGAATGAAAATTTTTCTATTACTTTGGCACAGTGAGGAACGCACAGCGGAAACATATTCTTGCAGCCCATCAGATCATCCACAGTTACACGGAAAGCATGGTTCAAAAGAAATTAACTGAGGGAGAGCAAGATGAGGCCTCAAATGCTGCCATGTTACTTGAGAAAGAAACTCAAAATGAGAACAACAGCTAAGGTGAGTTTGATTTTCCACCAGGAAAAAAAGCAATCATAAACATTTGTTTTGCTCTTTTTTACAGATTGTGATTTTTTTGTAAAAGAAGCTGTACGAATCATCATAAATAATTCCAATAGTCTGCACTTCTCCCAAGGTGTGCACTGCTCATAAACTTGCCAGTGTGTGATTCATGAGAAAGGAGATTTATTTTCCTTAAACATCCAATAATTTAAAATGATTTTCAATAATAATAATCAAATGAAAAAGCTTCATTCTCTTCAGTGTCTTCTAGATGCCCTACTTAAAGAGAACATTTTCTTATGTCTCATTTCAATATTTTGTTAACTATGAGGATGTGCTGGTTTGTTGAATCAAACAAAAGGAAATGTTGTGGAATATTTTTCCAAGTAGTTTTGGTTCACTATTCACAGGACATTGGCATTATCTACTAAGGCTGAAAATGTGCATATTCCATGACTCAGGATTTTATCTCCTAGATATATATTCAACAGAAATGCATGAGTATGTGCACCAACAGGCATGACAAAAATATTTATAGTAGTGGTGTTCACAATAGTCCCAAACTGGAAACCCAAGTGTCCATCTCCATCGGAACAGAAAACTATACTTTGGTCTGCTTCTACAGTGGCACATCAACCCACCTTTGAGCTTTAGATCTAAGAAGTGTGTTCATGCAACAGCCATAGAGATGGTGCTATTGAAAGGCAATCTGCCCATCCTGTGTATTGACAAGCATCAGGATTCCAGGAGGATTCTTCCTGATTCAAAGACTGTCAAATAGGAAAAAAGAAAACAGTAAATGAACAAAAACATCAACATGGAGTCCAAGTAATGAATTTATAGAGGAAAATGTATGCTACTCTGAAAACAAAGCTTATGTTAGAGAATATCTTACTGTAAGAAACAAGGAAAATTGCAGAAACATTTGCTGAGTGTTTTTAATAGGAGTCAAAAAGAAAGGGTCTTTTCAGAAACTGAAGTAGGAAATAATAACAGACAAGGTCAAAAAATAGATGCAGGCTGAAAAGAAAAGGAAGTGGGCTAAGATGGGAAAAATATAAAAAGATTTAAAATCCAGCAACAAAATTTACACATTCATTTGGATGCAGTGAAAAGGGCAGAAATACCACAGCAGAGAATAAAATTGATAATGTTGGCAACACATTTATTAAGTGATCCAACATGGGATGGGAAGGAATGGGCAAAGAGATTAAAATGACAGAAGTTAGCTGTAGATGACCTATCCCACAGCAATCGGAGTTCTTGAAGAAGAAACCAGAACAAATAAAATAGAAACAATAATCAGAGTTTAATAATTAATTTTCTGAGTTTTTTTTTAAAAAAACTAATTATACAAACTTGAAAGGGTTCACCTTGCCCTAGCAAAACTAGGATTGGGACACCTTTTTTTCCCCCTGAGGATCACTGACAAAAAACACTGCACCAGTAAGGAAGCAACTAAATTTTGTTTTGTTCTTTGAAAAAGGCTAACCTGAGCTAGGTAAAGGTTATATCATTCACTTTTGAAATAAACCATCGAGAACACAAAATGACAAGTGAGTTAGGTTGGGCTGATGGGATAGAAGGTGGGAGGGGAATGCTATACAGCTGGGAACAGCAGACTTTCTCTGAAGGGCCAGATGGTAACTACATTAGGGTTTGCGGGTCTGATGGTCGCCATCATAACTGCATACTCAACTCTGCCGTTGTAGGGTAAGAGCAGCACTCGATGACACAGAAATGAATGCACATGACTGTGTTCCAGTAAAATTTTATTTTAATTAAAATCAATTCATGTTTGAAAAAGGATTTAAAGTAGCTTCTAATAAAGGACATGTGTAATGAAACTTAAAATATGATATTTTCTTTAAAAATCTTTATCCTTATGTAGACTTCTAAAACTATGTTTTGCATTTAGACAGTCAAGGAAAATACAAGTTGTTATACAATTCTCATTGACTAATTGAAGTTTACTAGGAGAGGAAAACTTTTTCTTGATACCGGCAATCTTTTACTTATAATGGCTTGAGTTAAAATGCTCCAACTTTTCTAATTTTTGCTTTTGAAAATAAAACACCTATAGTGACAATAAAAACACACATTTAAAGCCAAGTGGTCATAGTGACTGGAGCCATGTAGTGAAT